ACCCTGGCGGGCCAGTTGCTATGGCAATGTTCCTCGCTCTGCTCGGTGAGGCCGGGAGGTAGGCGGGCCTTGGCGGACGTCACCCACATTCGGCTTTGGGGAGCCGCCCCACCCCCAACTAATTGTTTGCCAGAAAGGAACCGTAGGATAGATGCTTTGTGAGACATCTACGGGGCCATGTTAGAACAGAAAGTCGCGACAGCCTCTTTCTCCGTCAGCCTCTTCACAAATCCCTTCGTGCCAACGATTTTAACGGTCCTTCAAAGCCAGGAGGAGGGGGCGTGGTAATTCGAGGGGTTTGTTCGAAGGGCCACGCCCTTTCCTCGGCCTTTGGATTTTTCCAGGCCGCGCCCACGGCGGGGGGGTGGGGGGGGGCGCTAGTTCTAGACCACGCCCCTTCCTTGTTCGCTCGGAAAGAGGACCAAAATGGAGGAGTAAGAATCATGATTAAATTGAGCGAGCGCAACTAATCACGCGAAGAGGGCCGCAGGCGGGCCGTCTTCCGCAAGCGTGCTTCCAGGCCTCCACTCCCCACCTATTCGGCGGCACCCTGTTACTTCTGCTCCTGCGCGCTGCTTCCCGCGACCTCACAGGCAGAGCGAACACGCACGGAGTCGCAGGGGCGCGCAAAGGGGGAGGAGCGGGCGTGACCAGGCGCGCGCGCGCGTCTGGAGTGACTCTAGAGAGCAGGCGAGTCGGGCGGATCGGGTGGGTAGAGTGGTGCCGTCCGGTTGTTTGGTGGGAGGCACGTAAGACCGCTCTGGGCACGGGGGCGCTCACCTCACTGGCTCGTTCGGTTCTAGGAGCAGATCCGGGGTAGAGGGAAAAGAGCTCCGGGCCAGGGGCTGCCGTCGCCGCCGTCGGGGAGTCAGCCCGCCAGCCCGCCAGCTCGTCAGCCCGCCAGCCAGCGCTTCGCGGGCCCTGTCGGTCCCGGTAAGCGGGCCTGCGCTTACCGGAAAGAGGAGCGTAAGATGAAAGAGTGTGAGAGACCATTGGGGGTCTGTAGGGGGAAGGGGAGTGGGGGCGTGTGTAAGGGGCAGGGTGTGTGAGGAGGAGAGGAACCCCAGCAAAGAGTAGTAATAATAATGGCCACCGTCACACGATAATATTCGAGTAATATGTGCGGGGACTTTACAAAGCATCTCATATGCTTCATTTTAACTTCTACTCCAATCCTCCGAGGTGCGTACTGTTATCAAACCCATTTTACAAGATAGGAAAACCGAGGCACGAAATAGATTAAGTGGCTTATGCAAGGACACACGACTACTACGTGGCCTGGCCTGGCTTCGAACTTAGTTATCTTAGTCCTAAGGCCCGTAATTTTAACTTTGCTTTACCAAACAAAAACAGAAGAAGAATGGCGTGTCAGAAGGAGGAGGACTGAGTGTGATTTGAAGTGGAAGGATGATGATAAACGAGAAGAGAATGATGATGGGAGACGGAGTAGTGGGGAGGAGGACCTGAATTTGGAATCTTGCGGGCCTCCCCCTTCTAAATCGCCGCCTCTTCCTTAGTTCTTGCGGCCCCATAACTTTTTCTTGGTGTTCTATGGCTTTATGAATGGAGGAGCCAACTCACAGACCTGGGCCATTCGGGTGGTTTTAAGAAGTTTGAACTGCGGTTCAATCCAGGGCAGTGCCTTGAGACACTGTTTGGAGGTAAGGGAGGGTCAGAGGATCCTCTTAAACGCTGCTGCTATTTATTTCTTCAAACGTGCCACTTCCTTTTCTATCATATCTATGCACGGCAAAGCCTTTGTTCAGTCCTCTAGAATAAGGAAGTGATGTTTATTGTTTCCTTGTACACTTGGGCTTAAACGAACAAAATCAGACTCAACGTTTCTTTTCCCGAGCAAGGCCTTGATTGCTTGCAGAGAAAACTTTCCTGTGGCTTTATCATTAGTTGCCCTTCAGAGCTTTCCTGTGTAAATAAGAAGCTATGTTTTGGAGAAGTTTACACCGTAGATGAACGGGAGCGATCTGAACATACTGCACTGCAGGTCAACACAGAGCAGGGACTTCAGTAATTCATAGGTGTGAGTGTGTTTGTGAAAACCTTTCCTTCTTGCACAGTTTTCTGTGTAGCTCATGTGGGAGTCAAGTTTTTAAGTCAGCCCGTGAGGCAAACATTGTATGTAATAAAAATTAACCCTTAAAAATTCCTAGGAAGGTGCAACGCTTGAGATTAGCATCCTGTTTCTGACTACATCCTGGACGGTTTTTCCTTCAGTTTTGAAACTTGTTACTGTTGCTTTGGTTGTAACCCAGATAAGTAATTAGATTACCTTTAGGGGCTGTGTTGTGCAAATAAGCATATTTGAAAGCCATAGAGTTGTGATGCGCTGTGAGATGCTTGCCCTGAGGAGGCTTAAAAGGAGGAAGACAAACCCCTATCTTAGGCTCATTTTGGAGCATGTGCTTACAAAGTGGAAAGTGGCAGGCAGAATTGCTGGTATGATGATGATGATGATGATGATTTTTTTGAGACGTGCTCTTGCTCAGTCGCTGAGGCTGGAATGCAGTGGCGTAATCACAGCTCACTGCTGCAGCCTTGACTTCCTGGGGCTCAAGTGATCCTCCCAGCTCAGTCTCCTGAGTAGCTGGGACTGCAGGCACACACTACCATGCCTGGCTAAGTTTTTGTACTTTTTGTAGAGACGGGGTCTCACTTTGTTGCCCAGGCTGGTCTCGAACTCCTGGCTCAAGTGATTCTGCAGTCTCAGCCTCTCAAAAGTGCTGGGATTACAGGTGTGAGCCACTGCCCTTATCCTGCTGGTATTTAAGTTGCTATTTTATTTTATTTTTTGGCCAGCATATGCAGTAATTTGACTTGCTAAATTAAATGTGCATAGTGCGATTCCTCTTTAATTTTTGAGTGGCACTACATTCAGGGGCTTGCAAGCTATTGTTTACTTCCCCACAGATCCTAGCTAACTTTGGAGCAAAAATGGCTTACATATTTTTGCCAACTGTCTGGCTTCGGCAGTCCCCATATATATGCCAGATATGTATAACAGTGGTTAGCTTTTTAAAAACCAATTCTCTTTTAAATGGAAGTTAAAGGCGTCTTTTGGTTGTGTGGGGTTTTTTGTTGTTGTTGCTTTTGCTTTTACGGAAACATCTCTCAAAAACTCAGGAGTGATACACCCACTTCCTCCAAAGTAGTTATGGTTATGTTTGAAATGACACCAAAAATGAAGGGTATTATTTCAGTTAGGGAAATAAGGAAGTACCACCGATTTAACATTATATGGGTATAGAAAATGGTTTTAAGGCCTTTTGCAGGGGAGAAATCTTAAGCAAGTTTAGGAATCTAAAATTCTGAGTCGAAACATTTTCTGAATTATGGTCAGATAGTGTAATTTACTCCACATTCATTCTGAACTTCTCTCTTTTCCTGATCTTTATTGTTCTTTTGCAAGCCTGTAATAGAACAAAAACAAGAGAAGAAATTTATTCTGGCTTTAAGAAGTTTCTACTATGTTTTTTGGGGGAGATGCCACATAGTCTACTTAAGTTTAATTACTGTAATTACAGAGAAAAATCTGTGGAAGTATAGGATACCTTGAATAAATGGAATCTTCAAGGTTTGCTGGCAAACCAACAGTTTGATTTCTCAGAAGTTTCTTAGAGAAATGATGCCAGTTTTGTTTTGCTCCAGATTCTCATTGTTGCATCTGCCAATCTTGAAAATAGGAAGCAAAGATTTTCCTTGCTCTGTCCCTTGGGAACCACTTACATTCGTTTTACTGTTTCTAGGAAATTTTCTTTAAATATATACATTAGAGCCCACTATTGTGTTGTGGATCCATGCAGTGGGCTTGCCTTAGAAGTAAGTGCCTTTATGATAAGCTCTTTTTTGTTCTTACATGATTTTAAAATGTTTTACAATCTAGATCAGACCAAACATTGTCTGGCTTGCACTGTAAAACTAGTTAGCTGAAGACGACTTCTCAGGTTTCTTCAGGATGCCTGCAGCACTTGTGGAGAATAGCCAGGTTATCTGTGAAGTGTGGGCCAGTAATCTAGAAGAAGAGATGAGGAAGATCCGAGAAATCGTGCTCAGTTACAGTTATATTGCCATGGTAAGGAGCTCTACTCTGACTCACCTTCTTTGACCTTGTGATGAGAGACTTTTTCCTTTTCCAGGACACAGAATTTCCAGGTGTTGTGGTGCGACCAATTGGTGAATTTCGTAGTTCCATAGATTACCAATATCAGCTTCTGCGGTGCAATGTTGACCTTTTAAAAATTATCCAGCTGGGCCTTACATTCACAAATGAGAAGGGAGAGTATCCTTCTGGAATCAATACTTGGCAGTTCAATTTCAAATTTAACCTTACGTAAGTGATTTCTAAATAAATGCGTTAATTTTACCAGTTAATAAATAAACACCTTGTTTTTTAGAGAGGACATGTACTCCCAGGATTCCATAGATCTCCTTGCTAACTCAGGACTACAGTTTCAGAAGCATGAAGAGGAAGGGATTGACACACTGCACTTTGCAGAGCTGCTTATGACATCAGGAGTGGTTCTCTGTGACAATGTCAAATGGCTTTCATTTCATAGGTCAGTCCTAGGGAATGTGTATTTCTCTCTCATTTTTTAACCTCTGTGGTTTATTCTCTTGTAGTGGCTATGATTTTGGCTATATGGTAAAGTTGCTTACAGATTCTCGTTTGCCAGAAGAGGAACATGAATTCTTTCATATTCTGAACCTTTTCTTCCCATCCATTTATGATGTGAAATACCTGATGAAGAGCTGCAAAAATCTTAAGGTATATGATGTTTTTCTTAATACCAGTAACAATAATATTATCTTTGTTCTCCATACATCTCCAGGGAGGTCTTCAGGAAGTTGCTGATCAGTTGGATTTGCAGAGGATTGGAAGGCAGCACCAGGCAGGCTCAGACTCACTGCTGACAGGAATGGCTTTCTTTAGGATGAAAGAGGTAAGCTTCCTTGAATGTGATCACAGGCCTCTCTCTCACCATGGTTCTCTGTCCCATTCTGCAGTTGTTTTTTGAGGACAGCATTGATGATGCCAAGTACTGTGGGCGGCTCTATGGCTTAGGCACAGGAGTGGCCCAGAAGCAGAATGAGGATGTGGACTCTGCCCAGGAGAAGATGAGCATCCTGGCGATTATCAACAACATGCAGCAGTGATGGCGCCAGGCTCTGCAGGGTGGGCCTGATCCCAGAGTGGTGCTTACTGTGCTGACTGTGTACTTATCTTCCCCAAGAGAAAATGCTTCTTTTGAGCACACTGTACCTACCATCTGCATTGAGCAGAAAGACTTTTGTTTTACTGAAGACAAAAGATGTTTTTATTTTAGACCCAGAAGAGAGGAGTTTGCTCTGAATTTGTAAATAAGTCTTCCCCATTCCTCATACTCGAGCCTCTCCTCTCTGGTTGCCTCCTGCCACCAGCATCCATGGCTCATTTGACACCTTTTTAAATATCAGGACAAGTCTGAAACAAAGTAGTAAAATGTATATAACTCTTACCTGTTGTCATTCTTTTTCTTTTAAATTTGTTGCTAATCTCTGATAATGAAGATTCTTACTCTGATTCTCAGCTGAGCTGTGAGGGCTTCCAGGGAAAATGGAACAAAATGGTGTTCTTAGGTAATGGGTTGTAGATACTGAGTCTTCCTTTCCTTTTCTGACCCTTCTCGAGGACATTTGCTTTCCTCACACTTTTGTAGTCTCTCTTTACATATTACTATATGGAAATGAATTGCTCTGTGCTGAAATTTGAAGACCAGATAATGAAACTGAAAAGCAAACAATTTTACTGAATCTGTCTACCCTTCATTCATGAGAACTCCAGAATGAGTGTTGACCACTGAAGCATCTTTTAAGTCTGTGTTCCATTGTGCCATTCAGGTTTGCTGTCACATATGCATCATCTGAAATCATTTGAAATTTTTGTACAATAAAATATCCTGGATTTGATCCTGAAGGAAACTAGTAAGATCAGATTTTTGGGTCATGTCTGTTGTATTTTCAGTAATGTGATTTCAGATGGTCATCTGGATTCTCCCACTTCTCTACTCCATTATTTCTCTACTTTTCCTTCCAGCAAACCTGAAACGTGAGGGAGATGGATTAATGTGAGTAACAGGAATGTGTCTTTAAAAAGCTAGAGTGGTTACATTTAATCAGGCAGTAAGATAATTTGGGTTCTTGAGTTGTTTTGGAGTAATATCCCACAACTGGGGTAGGAAGCTCAGGACTTTTTTCTTTAAAGCTAGTCATTTCAAAAGCATATTGTATTTTTTTGAATGACTACAGTATGGACAATTTCAAAAACCAAAACCCACTTTGGATTGGTGGAAGTAAAAACTGGTAACTCACTCAAGTGAATGAATGGTCTTGCATTTTAAAAGCTTATGGGAAACTCAATTTGAAATGATTAGAAAATGTCAAGTATTATAAGCTGGTATTTAAGATGCTTGTAAATACTATTTATGTTTTTAATTTTGTAAAATAAAGATTTCTTTTTAACCACTGGCATTAAGGTTTGGTCTTTCATAGCTATGGATTGC